TTAATATCTGGCTGTCACTGCCCCTGCCTGATGATATCTGTTCTGTTGCTGTCCGCAGAACAGCACTACAGAGGGAACTTTGGTTGAAAATGGCCAGCAGCAAGCCTGAGGCCAGGGCCATAGAAAGAGAGCCATGTTTATTTCAGAAACATGAGTCTGAAATAAGTAGACAGCCCGGAACCTAGGTGGTTAAGTAGTTAATGTTATGTGACCAATATAGAAAACTTGAGACTATCAGCTCAGTAGCCCTGAGCCTTCTCATAACTTGACAGGTTCTGGGAAGGTATCTGAAAATAATTTAAGAAATGTATTCTGGCCAGACGCGGTGGCTCACGCCTGTAATCGCAGCACTTTGGGAGACTGAGGCGGATGGATCACCTGAAGTCAGGAGTTTGAGACCAGCCTGGCCAACATAATGAAACCCTGTCTCTACTAAAAATACAAAAATTAGCCAGGAGTGGTGGCACATGCCTGTAGTCCCAGCTACTTGGGAGGCTGAGGCAGGAGAATCGCTTGAACCCAGGAGGCGGAGGTTACAGTGAGCTGAGATCGTGCCACTGCACTCCAGCCTGGGTGACAGAGCAAAACTCTGTCTCAAAAAAAAAAAGAGAAAAAGAAATGTATTCAACCAATATTCAACTCATTTAAATGAGTTGTAGAGTGGTATATGATTACCTTAAGCTTTATAATTTGCAGAGAATTATACATCATCTAGGATAACATTTTCCACATATCCAACTGCACCATCACTTGCAGCATCAGACCCAGAGGAGGCAGGTAGCATGATGCCTTCTCCCTCCCTCCATCAGCTCCAAGGCTCACACATCGAACTGGCCCTGGGGCAGGGAAGGTCACTCCTCCGCTGACCCTGACTGAGGTGTTGAGACAGTCTTTTCTCACCAGGCCTCCATTAGCAGAAGAAGCCACCATTCTGAGTAGTCCTGCAAGCATGTTTCTCTCTGCTGGCCTTGTCCAGAACTGGCAAGCCCTTTCCCCTAAAGGGCAGTAGAGGAAAAGGGTCACCATGAAAGGCAGATCATACTTAGGAAATGCCAAGGAGCACCTAAAATCCCCTTATGTAACCCCAGAGATATGTATGTCCCACTGACATTTGGGACACACCAACGCATTCAGGTTACAAAAAGTCACAGTGAAAAGTTAAGTTCTTGTCTCTGCAGGAAGCAGGCAAGAGCCCCACCCTCCTGGGCGCAGCCGCAGCTGCCCAAACTGCAGCTGCAGACCCAGGCATCTCTGCACTCTCTGGGGCCAGGAAGGGCCCCCCTGCCCCTGCAGACTCAGAGGTGTCTGTTCCCACTTCCTGGACTCTCTCTGCTCCTGGCACCCACTCCGATCTTGGAGCAAGGTTGGGGTCAAGCCTGGGTGCTGTCACAGCCCAGCCAGGTTGTGACACAGCAGCCCCCTGCTGCCTTGGCCCCCTCTGGACTTTGGGCACTGATCAGTACGAGAGGGAGGCTGAGGTGGGGGCTGAGGGCAGCTCATTGCTGGTCTGCAGGCGCCCTTCCGCACAAACAGCCTGGCATGCCATGAGCTGCAGCAAGAGGCAGAGAGGCTCCTGGGCGGAAGAGGGCAGGTCTCCAGTGAAGCTCCACCTTCAAGCTGGGGAGAGCCTGAAGCCTGATGGCCAGGCTGTTGGTCCCATGGACCAGAGTGGAAACTTGTGGTGCTTTTCCTGGGCCTGCCCATGGCTGCCCATGGACCAATCAGCATGCACGTCCTCTGCTCTGAAGCCCATAAAAACCCCAGACTCAGGCAGACTTGGGGAGATGACAGGACTACCAGTGGTGGAGAGGAGCTACCGACCCCAGGGACTCCTGTTGGCTGAGAGCTGAAGATACAATGGGACGACTAGCTGCAGAGAGGAGCTACCCACTCCAGGTTCTCCTCTCTGCTGTGAGCTGAATGCTCATCAGGACATCTTGCCTGTGGAGAGGAGCTACCCAATGCCGGTCTCCTCTGAGCTATACTGTCACTCAATAAAGCTCCTTTTTGCCTTGCTCACCCTCCATTTGTCTGCATACCTCATTCTTTCTGGACACA